TGCTTGAACCCGGGAGGCAGAGGTTGCAGTGAGCCGAGATCGCGCCACTGCTCTCCAGTCTGAGCGACAGAGCGAGACCCCGATTCAAAAAAAAAACTGTGATTAAGTGGTTTCTAAAACCTAATGTGTAATACTTGCAAAGATAAAATTGCTCTTCTACCAAACCTTTCTTTCAATATTTCTGAAACTGTAAAAAGTACTTTAAATTCTAATGTTATAAGCAAAGTAGCTAAAATGGGGCTGGTAATTTTTCCCCTCTGCTTTATCTTGGGTTAGAGTCGAAGTATTTAAGCACTTCCGAGTATGTAACAGCAAGCAGGTTCACCACACTGGGGAAAATGTCTTGAGTAATGAAAAGAGCACCAAGATAATCTACCTTATTAGGCAATCTAGGCTTTTTTGAAAGTTATAAATGAAAAGAAATACAGTATAAAAGATGTCATTTGAGTATTATCAGAGTAATTTTGCAACGCATTATTTATATATTTCAAATATTCAAGGCACCATATAACTGTTCAATTTTATTTCTTTTTTTTTTTTTATTCAAAGCCTACATTCATAGTTGCTTAATGGGATGTTTTTCTTCTTCATATTTTTAGTGCCTTTCAATAAAATATATCATTGCTTAACATCTACATTTTGCTTAACTTTAGATCTACCCACACATACTCAGGCTGAAAATAAATGCTCTTTTACAAGTTAGATTTTGGGGGATTTTGTACGTTTTGCTTTGCTTTTCGGTTTTCATTGTAACCATAGTCAACTAGATTCAGCCATAAGACATCAACACTGACAAAGTGTAGTCCGGACTAGCTTTTGCACTTCCACATCATGATTAATTTATTATTCATCTGGTACCTTCCTATTAAACTTTGTCTTTAGCCTGTGAACTTTTCTTTCAGCTTCCAACAAAGGATTTCATTGCTTTAGGAATCGAGGTGTGGCTAAGTTTTTACCTGGGAGCAAAGGTGATGCAAGCGTTTCTGGTGAGACCTACCCTTGGTTTAGGGTGGGGAGGGACCGCATAACAGACCATCTGTAGACTCCTTCGGAAAGCAGCAGAGACGCTGCAGAGGGCTTTTCTTAGACATCAACTGCAGACGGCTGGCAGGATAGAAGCAGCGGCTCACTTGGACTTTTTCACCAGGGAAATCAGAGACAATGATGGGGCTCTTCCCCAGAACTACAGGGGCTCTGGCCATCTTCGTGGTAAGTCCTGGATTTTCCTAATAATCACAAACCATTTAATTCGACTTTATTTAAATGTCTGCAGGTGGTCATATTGGTTCATGGAGAATTGCGAATAGAGGTAAAGTATGAAAAAGGTTTTTGTACTTAAAATCCATAACAAATGGAATCCCTTTTTACATAAGACTAAAGGTCAATATGATGAAGAAGAGATGACTATGCAACAAGCTAAAAGAAGGCAAAAACGTGAATGGGTGAAATTTGCCAAACCCTGCAGAGAAGGAGAAGATAACTCAAAAAGAAACCCAATTGCCAAGGTAAGTTATATCAACAGGAGCGTATGAGTTTTCACCTCAACGTTTTTGGTATTTGGGGCTGTAGATTACTTCAGATTACCAAGCAACCCAGAAAATCACCTACCGAATCTCTGGAGTGGGAATCGATCAGCCGCCTTTTGGAATCTTTGTTGTTGACAAAAACACTGGAGATATTAACATAACAGCTATAGTCGACCGGGAGGAAACTCCAAGCTTCCTGGTAAGTTTGGGTCCTCAACATTGGGCTACCCTAGTAATACTCCACATTTTCCCTCTGTTCCTAGATCACATGTCGGGCTCTAAATGCCCAAGGACTAGATGTAGAGAAACCACTTATACTAACGGTTAAAATTTTGGATATTAATGATAATCCTCCAGTATTTTCACAACAAATTTTCATGGGTGAAATTGAAGAAAATAGTGCCTCAAGTAAGTCTTTTACAGTACTTACCACTTTCAGTATTCTTTAATAAACGTTTTCCTGTATTCCTAGACTCACTGGTGATGATACTAAATGCCACAGATGCAGATGAACCAAACCACTTGAATTCTAAAATTGCCTTCAAAATTGTCTCTCAGGAACCAGCAGGCACACCCATGTTCCTCCTAAGCAGAAACACTGGGGAAGTCCGTACTTTGACCAATTCTCTTGACCGAGAGGTACAGCAAAGCACTTGGGGGAACATTCAAGAATTATTTTTCTTTATTTTTTATCCAAAATTAGCAAGCTAGCAGCTATCGTCTGGTTGTGAGTGGTGCAGACAAAGATGGAGAAGGACTATCAACTCAATGTGAATGTAATATTAAAGTGAAAGATGTCAACGATAACTTCCCAATGTTTAGAGACTCTCAGGTACACCCATTGCTCCTTAAAGAATCATTTAGTAGGTCTTTAATTCTGCTTCTCGCCTTTTCAGTATTCAGCACGTATTGAAGAAAATATTTTAAGTTCTGAATTACTTCGATTTCAAGTAACAGATTTGGATGAAGAGTACACAGATAATTGGCTTGCAGTATATTTCTTTACCTCTGGGAATGAAGGAAATTGGTTTGAAATACAAACTGATCCTAGAACTAATGAAGGCATCCTGAAAGTGGTGAAGGTAAGGTCTGACTTCCCTTCATTGGTAAAAAAGAAACTGCCTTCTAATTTTATTTTTTCTCCAGGCTCTAGATTATGAACAACTACAAAGCGTGAAACTTAGTATTGCTGTCAAAAACAAAGCTGAATTTCACCAATCAGTTATCTCTCGATACCGAGTTCAGTCAACCCCAGTCACAATTCAGGTAATAAATGTAAGAGAAGGAATTGCATTCCGTCCTGCTTCCAAGACATTTACTGTGCAAAAAGGCATAAGTAGCAAAAAATTGGTGGATTATATCCTGGGAACATATCAAGCCATCGATGAGGACACTAACAAAGCTGCCTCAAATGTCAAGTAAGACTATTTTTATTTATATCCTATTTCTTAGAAAACTGATTTTTTTAATATTATGAAACAGATATGTCATGGGACGTAACGATGGTGGATACCTAATGATTGATTCAAAAACTGCTGAAATCAAATTTGTCAAAAATATGAACCGAGATTCTACTTTCATAGTTAACAAAACAATCACAGCTGAGGTTCTGGCCATAGATGGTAAGAAAAATATTTGAATCATTTCAGAGGAAATTTCTTTAACTCTAAAACATTGTTCTTACAGAATACACGGGTAAAACTTCTACAGGCACGGTATATGTTAGAGTACCCGATTTCAATGACAATTGTCCAACAGCTGTCCTCGAAAAAGATGCAGTTTGCAGTTCTTCACCTTCCGTGGTTGTCTCCGCTAGAACACTGAATAATAGATACACTGGCCCCTATACATTTGCACTGGAAGATCAACCTGTAAAGTTGCCTGCCGTATGGAGTATCACAACCCTCAATGGTGAGTAACAGTAAAGTTGCTTCTATAAATGCTACTGTTGATTTGCATGATTCTTTCTCTACAGCTACCTCGGCCCTCCTCAGAGCCCAGGAACAGATACCTCCTGGAGTATACCACATCTCCCTGGTACTTACAGACAGTCAGAACAATCGGTGTGAGATGCCACGCAGCTTGACACTGGAAGTCTGTCAGTGTGACAACAGGGGCATCTGTGGAACTTCTTACCCAACCACAAGCCCTGGGACCAGGTATGGCAGGCCGCACTCAGGGAGGCTGGGGCCTGCCGCCATCGGCCTGCTGCTCCTTGGTCTCCTGCTGCTGCTGTGTGAGTAGCCAATGTTTCATTCTCTGTTGGACGTGTTCTGATGTTTTGTTTTGTTTTTCACTAGTGGCCCCCCTTCTGCTGTTGACCTGTGACTGTGGGGCAGGTTCTACTGGGGGAGTGACAGGTGGTTTTATCCCAGTTCCTGATGGCTCAGAAGGAACAATTCATCAGTGGGGAATTGAAGGAGCCCATCCTGAAGACAAGGTAAGCATCCAGTTCATAAATTATGTATTTCATTAAATGAATTTATTTTTCACATGGTTTGCAGGAAATCACAAATATTTGTGTGCCTCCTGTAACAGCCAATGGAGCCGATTTCATGGAAAGTTCTGGTAAGTGGACATAAAATGTTTGAAAGCAATGGAGATATTACAGAATGTTCTCCCTTGTTTTTAGAAGTTTGTACAAATACGTATGCCAGAGGCACAGCGGTGGAAGGCACTTCAGGAATGGAAATGACCACTAAGCTTGGAGCAGCCACTGAATCTGGAGGTGCTGCAGGCTTTGCAACAGGGACAGTGTCAGGAGCTGCTTCAGGATTCGGAGCAGCCACTGGAGTTGGCATCTGTTCCTCAGGGCAGTCTGGAACCATGAGAACAAGGCATTCCACTGGAGGAACCAATAAGGACTACGCTGATGGGGCGATAAGCATGAATTTTCTGGACTCCTACTTTTCTCAGGTAATTTGGTGAAAAACTTTGTGGCTTGATTAATTCATTTTTTCCCACTTTTTCTCTGTCTTAGAAAGCATTTGCCTGTGCGGAGGAAGACGATGGCCAGGAAGCAAATGACTGCTTGTTGATCTATGATAATGAAGGCGCAGATGCCACTGGTTCTCCTGTGGGCTCCGTGGGTTGTTGCAGTTTTATTGCTGATGACCTGGATGACAGCTTCTTGGACTCACTTGGACCCAAATTTAAAAAACTTGCAGAGATAAGCCTTGGTGTTGATGGTGAAGGCAAAGAAGTTCAGCCACCCTCTAAAGACAGCGGTTATGGGATTGAATCCTGTGGCCATCCCATAGAAGTCCAGCAGACAGGATTTGTTAAGTGCCAGACTTTGTCAGGAAGTCAAGGAGCTTCTGCTTTGTCCACCTCTGGGTCTGTCCAGCCAGCTGTTTCCATCCCTGACCCTCTGCAGCATGGTAACTATTTAGTAACGGAGACTTACTCGGCTTCTGGTTCCCTCGTGCAACCTTCCACTGCAGGCTTTGATCCACTTCTCACACAAAATGTGATAGTGACAGAAAGGGTGATCTGTCCCATTTCCAGTGTTCCTGGCAACCTAGCTGGCCCAACGCAGCTACGAGGGTCACATACTATGCTCTGTACAGAGGATCCTTGCTCCCGTCTAATATGACCAGAATGAGCTGGAATACCACACTGACCAAATCTGGATCTTTGGACTAAAGTATTCAAAATAGCATAGCAAAGCTCACTGTATTGGGCTAATAATTTGGCACTTATTAGCTTCTCTCATAAACTGATCACGATTATAAATTAAATGTTTGGGTTCATACCCCAAAAGCAATATGTTGTCACTCCTAATTCTCAAGTACTATTCAAATTGTAGTAAATCTTAAAGTTTTTCAAAACCCTAAAATCATATTCGCCAGGAAATTTTCCTAAACATTCTTAAGCTTCTATTTTTCCCCTGCCAAAGGAAGGTGTTTATCATTTTAAAATGCAATGTGATTTAGTGGATTAAGCAGGAGCGCTGGTTCTTGTCTCCATTGCCTTTTCTTATATCATTGATAATGATGTAAGAATCACAAGGGGCCGGGCGCGGTGGCTCACGCCTGTAATCCCAGCACTTTGGGAGGCCGAGGCAGGTGGATCATGAGGTCAGGAGATCGAGACCATCCTGGCTAACAAGGTGAAACCCCGTCTCTACTAAAAATACAAAAAATTAGCCGGGCGCAGTGGCGGGCGCCTGTAGTCCCAGCTACTCGGGAGGCTGAGGCAGGAGAATGGCATGAACCCGGGAAGCGGAGCTTGCAGTGAGCCGAGATTGCGCCACTGCAGTCCGCAGTCCGGCCTGGGCGACAGAGCGAGACTCCGTCTCAAAAAAAAAAAAAAAAAAAGAATCACAAGGTATTTGCTAAAGCATTTTGAGCTGCTTGGAAAAAGGGAAGTAGTTGCAGTAGAGTTTCTTCCATCTTCTTGGTGCTGGGAAGCCATATATGTGTCTTTTACTCAAGCTAAGGGGTATAAGCTTATGTGTTGAATTTGCTACATCTATATTTCACATATTCTCACAATAAGAGAATTTTGAAATAGAAATATCATAGAACATTTAAGAAAGTTTAGTATAAATAATATTTTGTGTGTTTTAATCCCTTTGAAGGGATCTATCCAAAGAAAATATTTTACACTGAGCTCCTTCCTACACGTCTCAGTAACAGATCCTGTGTTAGTCTTTGAAAATAGCTCATTTTTTAAATGTCAGTGAGTAGATGTAGCATACATATGATGTATAATGACGTGTATTATGTTAACAATGTCTGCAGATTTTGTAGGAATACAAAACATGGCCTTTTTTATAAGCAAAACGGGCCAATGACTAGAATAACACATAGGGCAATCTGTGAATATGTATTATAAGCAGCATTCCAGAAAAGTAGTTGGTGAAATAATTTTCAAGTCAAAAAGGGATATGGAAAGGGAATTATGAGTAACCTCTATTTTTTAAGCCTTGCTTTTAAATTAAACAGCTACAGCCATTTAAGCCTTGAGGATAATAAAGCTTGAGAGTAATAATGTTAGGTTAGCAAAGGTTTAGATGTATCACTTCATGCATGCTACCATGATAGTAATGCAGCTCTTCGAGTCATTTCTGGTCATTCAAGATATTCACCCTTTTGCCCATAGAAAGCACCCTACCTCACCTGCTTACTGACATTGTCTTAGCTGATCACAAGATCATTATCAGCCTCCATTATTCCTTACTGTATATAAAATACAGAGTTTTATATTTTCCTTTCTTCGTTTTTCACCATATTCAAAACCTAAATTTGTTTTTGCAGATGGAATGCAAAGTAATCAAGTGTTTGTGCTTTCACCTAGAAGGGTGTGGTCCTGAAGGAAAGAGGTCCCCTAAATATCCCCCACCCTGGTGCTCCTCCCTCTCCCTGGTACCCTGACTACCAGGAAGTCAGGTGCTAGAGCAGCTGGAGAAGTGCAGGCAGCCTGTGCTTCCACAGATGGGGGTGCTGCTGCAACAAGGCTTTCAATGTGCCCATCTTAGGTGGGAGAAGCTAGATCCTGTGCAGCAGCCTGGTAAGTCCTGAGGAGGTTCCATTGCTCTTCCTGCTGCTGTCCTTTGCTTCTCAACGGTGGCTCGCTCTACAGTCTAGAGCACATGCAGCTAACTTGTGCCTCTGCTTATGCATGAGGGTTAAATTAACAACCATAACCTTCATTTGAAGTTCAAAGGTGTATTCAGGATCCTCAAAGCATTTTAACCTTGCCGCTTAAAACCCAATTTACCGTGAAATGGGAATTTTGCTGCATTGTTAAACTGTAGTGGAAACCATGCTATAGTAATAAAGGTTATATAAGAGAGAAATTGAAATTAAATGTGTTTTTAAATTTCAAAAAAAAATCAATCTTTAGGATGACTTAAAAATTGATTTGCCATGTAAAATGTATCTGCATTTTTTACACAAAACTTGTTTTAAGCATAAAATTTTAAAACTGTACTACTTGATGTATTATACATTTTGAACCATATGTATTAAACCATAAACAGTATAATGTTGTTATAATAAAACAGGCAATAAATTTATAAATAAAAGCTGAACTACTCTCTATATTAATAGTTATTAAGAAATA